CTTTATACACTACAAAAAATCATAGTATTTATAATGTTAACTTGTTCCTGAGCTGAAATTTGAGTATTACATCTTACAAATTTTATGAAATACAAATACTTTTAAACAGTTATGTTGTATATTAAAATATAATGAAAGACTTTGCTTCTCTTTAATTACGTGGTTAACTAGTATCCATAGTAAAAAAAATTTTACACTGCTATTGGCATACATAGGATAGGTTATTCTGATGATTTTAAGTTGAAGTTAAATAATTCTGTCTAAATCTACAGTTTAGGTAACTCATTTGGCACAAAGTTAGACAGAACTTTTGTTTTATCTACACTTTCAGTGAATTTTTAAAAATCAGTTCTATTTGTGATCTCTTAAGTCTTTTTCTTTTGCAATTGTATTTTCATCATCTCTTCTTTTTGTTTTCTTGTCTTGCAACAAATTAACAAATACTTAAAACTACACATTTTCCACTATTTCCAGGGAAATAGTTTGACTATACCCTTCTGTCTCATTTCACCAGTAACTCATTTATTAAAGACAGGGATTACTGCAATAGTTAATTGCTACTTTGACACACTTCATTTTCTTTAATAAAAATGAAAAGCTAATAGACTACAGTATAGCCTCAACTTTTTGGAAACATGCAACTTTTACTACTTTAAAATATAATTGGTTTCTTTGTTTCGTGCATTAAAAACAAGGAGGAAAAACTGAAGTCTGCCCAAGCCAGGTGTTTCTTGTTGGCAGCCTGCTCTCTAATGACTCCGCTCTCATAGAGCAGCTGCCTACTAGTCAGCTTTGTATGGCCTATTGTTGCTGCACACCCCTCGTTAATACACATGCTGCCCGGGGCAGACCCTGCGAATGACATCAGCTTGCTTATCTTAGAAACCTACGAACCTGACGCAGGGTGCTGAGGTTGTCTTGCATCTGCCCGGCCAACTAATTGTGAGCTTTCTGGCCTATGATTGGCTGTTATTCCACTCGGTAATAGGTTAAGCAAAGACATTACCATTCCATCTGTTCAACCATTCATTGTTCTTCTTGCCTGCCTGGAAGTCTGCAGCTAAAATTGTGTTAAGGAGTTTACTGCTGAAGCTGCTACAGAAACCAATGTCTTTGTATTTTCCTGCTAACGTGAGTATTTGTGCTACTTTAATGCCTTGGAATGAAATTCTAAATATTTTACATTTTTCTCTAGGAATACGGGGTGCTTTGCATTCAGGAATACAGAAAAAACAGCAAAGTGGAGTCAAGTACACGTAACAACTTCATGGGCTTGAAGGATCACCTAGGGCATGACCTCGGCCACCTTTATGTGGAGAGCACTGACCCACAGTTAAGTCCAGCTGTACCTTGGTCAACAGTAGAAAACCCAAGTATGGATACCGTTAATGTGGGGAAGGATGAAAAAGAGGCGTCTGAAGAGAATGCAAGCTCTGGTGACTCTGAAGAAAACACAAATTCTGATCATGAGTCAGAACAATTGGGTAGCATTTCAGTAGAGCCAGGCTTGATAACTAAGACTCACAGACAGCTCTGCAGGTCTCCCTGTTTAGAGCCTCACATACTCAAGCGCAATGAAATTTTGCAAGACTTTAAACCTGAAGAGTCCCAGACTACATCCAAGGAAGCAAAGAAACCACCTGATGTGGTGCGAGAATACCAAACAAAACTGGAGTTTGCACTTAAGTTAGGTTATTCTGAAGAACAGGTTCAGCTTGTACTAAACAAACTTGGTACTGATGCTTTAATCAATGATATTTTGGGAGAACTTGTCAAACTTGGAAATAAAAGTGAGGCTGATCAAACGGTTAGTACAATTAACACTATAACACGGGAAACTTCTTCCCTGGAATCTCAGAGGTCTGAATCTCCAATGCAAGAGATTGTAACAGATGATGGTGAAAATCTGAGACCAATAGTTATTGATGGCAGCAATGTGGCAATGAGGTAAGTGGAAAAATCGTTACTGAAAATTACTATGTGTTTTAAGTGTTCCGTAATAATCTTTCAGCCATGGAAACAAAGAAGTATTTTCCTGCAGAGGAATAAAATTGGCAGTGGATTGGTTTTTGGAAAGAGGCCACAAAGACATTACAGTTTTTGTTCCTGCTTGGAGGAAAGAGCAATCCCGACCTGATGCTCTCATTACAGGTAGGCTTATTCCAGGCGGCTGCTTGTACCTATTTCTGCCATCCTACCGTCATTATTCTTGCAGATCAGGAAATTTTACGTAAATTAGAGAAGGAGAAAATCCTGGTGTTCACGCCATCCCGGCGAGTCCAGGGGAGGAGAGTGGTGTGCTATGACGACAGGTTCATCGTGAAGCTGGCTTTTGAGTCGGACGGTATCATTGTGTCCAATGATAACTACAGGGACTTGGCTAATGAGAAGCCAGAATGGAAGAAGTTCATAGATGAACGATTATTAATGTATTCATTTGTCAATGACAAGTAAGTAAAACCATTTACTTGCCAATGATACTTAGGTATCATTTTTTTATTATCTCCATGACAGGTTCATGCCCCCTGATGACCCTCTTGGCAGACATGGCCCCAGTCTGGATAATTTTCTGAGGAAGAAACCTATTGTTCCTGAACACAAAAAGCAGCCTTGTCCATATGGTAACTTGCTTTGTGAATATTGGGTATATGCCCTCCTTTGCCTAATTAATTTTACTCTTCTTAGGAAAGAAGTGTACCTATGGACACAAGTGCAAATATTACCATCCCGAAAGGGGCAGTCAGCCACAGCGGTCAGTGGCTGATGAACTCCGTGCCATGTCTAGAAATACGGCAGCCAAAACTGCAAACGAAGGAGGACTGGTGAAAAGCAACAGTGTTCCTTGTAGCACCAAGGCTGATAGCACTTCTGATGTCAAACGAGGTGCTCCAAAGAGGCAATCAGATCCAAGCATAAGGACACAAGTCTACCAAGACCTAGAAGAAAAGCTTCCCACCAAAAACAAATTGGAAACCAGGTCTGTACCTTCCTTAGTTAGCATCCCAGCTACTTCTACTGCAAAACCCCAAAGCACTACATCTTTAAGCAATGGCCTTCCATCTGGAGTTCATTTCCCACCTCAGGATCAAAGACCACAGGGACAATATCCTTCAATGATGATGGCAACCAAAAATCATGGAACGCCAATGCCTTATGAACAGTATCCAAAATGTGACTCACCTGTCGACATCGGATATTATTCCATGTTGAATGCATACTCAAATCTGAGTCTCTCAGGCCCACGAAGCCCTGAAAGGCGTTTCTCCTTAGACACAGATTATAGAATAAGTTCCGTAGCTTCTGACTGCAGCAGTGAAGGGAGCATGAGCTGTGGGAGCAGTGACTCCTACGTGGGTTACAATGACCGGTCCTATGTCAGCTCCCCCGACCCACAGCTAGAGGAGAATTTGAAGTGTCAACACATGCACCCTCACAGCCGCCTTAATCCTCAACCGTTCCTGCAGAATTTCCACGACCCCTTAACCAGAGGGCAAAGTTACAGTCACGAAGAACCAAAGTTCCATCACAAGCCTCCTCTTCCGCACCTGGCTCTGCACCTGCCGCACTCCGCTGTGGGCGCCCGGTCCAGCTGTCCTGGCGACTACCCCTCTCCTCCAAGTTCAGCACACTCTAAGGCACCACACCTAGGGAGGTCCTTGGTGGCCACGAGAATAGACAGCATCTCTGACTCTCGACTTTATGACAGTTCTCCTTCACGACAAAGAAAGCCTTATTCCCGCCAGGAAGGCCTGGGAAGCTGGGAGAGGCCAGGCTATGGGATCGACGCCTATGGGTACCGGCAGACTTATTCCTTGCCCGATAACTCCACACAGCCGTGTTATGAGCAGTTCACCTTCCAGAGCCTCCCTGAGCAACAGGAGCCAGCCTGGCGGATCCCATACTGTGGAATGCCGCAAGATCCCCCGAGGTATCAAGACAACCGAGAAAAGATTTATATCAATTTGTGCAACATCTTCCCCCCTGACCTTGTGAGAATTGTCATGAAAAGGAATCCTCACATGACAGACGCCCAGCAGCTCGCCGCAGCCATTTTAGTGGAGAAATCCCAGCTGGGTTATTGAAAGATGATGCATCTTTGTGGTGTTTAGTAGTTTTTTGTTCAGCTCAAATGCTGAGGGAGGTTTGCTACAATAGCACATGTGATCTCCTTCTCAGCAAGGAGGTTATATAGTATCCATTTATGTGAAATACTGTATCATGGAATCTGTATGTATAGCCCCACATGGTGGAAGTATCACGGGATTGCTTTACATTTAAACTTTTTTTTTTTAACATTTCCTTTTTAAAGCTATATCCTTGGCTGGAAATTTTTCCAGTTTGATTTAATAGATGTATCTGTGATCTTTGATATTAATCTTTGGTGCATCAGGGGTTTATATGCAGCACTTTTTATCCTTGTTTTGTGTTTTATTAACTTGGTGTTTGTCTATCAATTGCAAGCAATTACAATACCTTCAGAATGTGGGACATTTGACTAGACCTAGCAAACTGTTTTTTCGAGCCAAGCTTAGTTAGACTCTTTTACAGCTTTTTAAGTTATTTTTATTTGGGGAAAGTGGGCTTCTTTGTGCTATAATCATTATTTATAGAAACAAAGTTATACTACAGCACTGACTTTATATTTTAAACAGAATGTAAGTTACCAGTTTTATGTTGAAATGTGTTACAGTATATATATATTAGAATGATTTACAATATGGCACTTTTCGATGTGTTATTTTTGTTTGGATTTTTTTTTCTGTTAAGAAATTAGTTAATTTAATATGGTCAATTTAAAAGAAAGCAGATGCAATCAATGGAAAAATGTTTCCATTTTTTAAAAATGAATAAGGCAAAAGCTGTAACTGTTACAGGTTAGAGCTTTGTTATCCAGCTATGATGTGCTTCTTGACAGTAGAAGTGGAATTGAATTCCTAGATTTCCATTAACCTGTATTTTTAATATGTCTGTCTTTTTGTTTTGGGGCACAACAATACTGGATAAAATAACCCTTTCACAGCACTTGCCTGTTTTTAATGAATCTAATTATTCACAATGCAACTTTTATATTTAACATACTCTTTAGCTTTCCTGCTATTTATCAAGGCTGGCCTGAGGTGGGTTTATGTGTTGAGGTTATGCAACATTTCTTGATACTGCACTATAGAGAAATGGTGATGGAGGAGTTGTAAATGGTAACTTAAAATTTTTGTAAGATATTGTATATTTTCCATTTTCCTGAAGGTAGTTTTCTTGGGGGGGCCTGTTATATTATTAAGGCCAGACTCTTGCCACAAATAGTGTAGTTTTAGATACAGACTAAGGTCTGTTCTAGTATTAGTAAGGGATATTTCTGGTTTCAAAGTCATGGGTTTTGCTAGTGGTGAATACATTTCTGCGGAGTAGAAGATAGATTTTGCAGTCAGTGGCAGACAGTTGTGTGATTGACATCACTTGACTGTTGCGTCCAGGTTTTGAATTGTACTTCACGTAACAGATGCATTCAGATCTTTTTCTGTAGTCTGCTTAGATGCCCTGGCTATTCTGATTATCCTACATGCTACAGTTTGAAGTGAAGCCCTGAAAAACCAGAAAGTACCTTTTACTGTTGATACAAATTGTATCTTTTTAACTATAAGAACTATTTTGATTTGTAGATCTAGTTAAAACACAAGTATGTAACTATGATTAGACTTTTGGGCAACATTTTATCCCTTATTTAAATACAAATTTTTAAAGTAAAATTGAGGTCTAGAATAGATTAGAAAATAAAAATAACAATTTAGATAAATAGAAATGTCTGTCTTAGTTTTATATAATATATTAAAACACAGTAAATAAATTTATTGGCATTTTCTTTCTCCTAAAACTTACCTAGTGTGAACTTAAAATAAAGGTAAAATGCTGCCTGAAAATAATGTCCAAGCACCTTTGACTAGGATAACATTTTCACTACTTGTGTGACACTGTGTGTTGCACGAAGTAGGATTTGGGTATACAGTAAATGCTTCTAAAAGGCATTGTGCATATTGACATAACCAATAATCTGAACCGTGTTCAGCAAACTTAATTCAGGAAAGTGGTATTCTACACAATTATTGCTGTTGTGTTTGAAATGAGTGTGGCACTCATCTGTATCCAGAAATAATATGGGTGAGGCCACACAACCCATTCTGAGTGGTGTCTGTCTGAAAGCAACCCTACTCGCATGTGAAATTGTTCTCCTTGATTTGGTCACTATAAAGCAAGTTTAAATGTAGAGGCTAACTCAGTGCCAAAAACAGGGTTACAAATGTGTAGTATCTTTTATTTTAGTCATATTCTAAGACTTCTTTTTAGTATGAAATCACTTTTAAATTATACATGTAGGTTTTGCTTCCATTTTCTTCATTTTACCATTTTAATTATTTGAACATTCGCCAAATTTTACATTTATTTAAATGAGATCTTAGGTGAGATGTGTGTGACACTTTGAATTTGACCTTCTTGTGTTATTAGCTGACTATTTGTCATTGCCTCATGGATTTTAAATTATGGGAAAATAGTGTAGCCAGCTGCCACCTCTACTGAAGTGAGTAGCTCTGAACTACCCACACTAAATCCTTCAGTGTAATTAATTATGAGTTTAAAAATAGCAGTTTTCTTATGTGAAGAGGACAGTTTGTCCCCTTTTTTTGAAGCACCGATGTTGCGTTCAGAGCTGTAGAATGAGATAATTGGCAGACTTTAGGTACAGCAAATTCTTACTTATCTAAAGCAATAAGTCAAAGGAGTCCATCATTAAATTAAATCCATAGCTGATCACAAGCCTTCATTTTAGCCAAAACTTTCTCTCTAACCAAATCTTTTACCAGACTTGCTAATAAATAACCAGAGAGATGTGTTAATAAGTGAAGTTGCCAGAAATGGTCAACTGATCGGAAAAAAAAGGATTCAGACTGGAGTATTTTGCCCCTGAATAATTGACAGTTGACTGTGCTTTACACAGTAACTAGCCAGTCTGTTGTCTCTGTGTCTTAGTCCAGAGGGAATAGTACCCAATTGGCCAAATACTGGCCCTTAGTATCTCCTCCTTTCTTGCATGGGATACAGACGTTTTCAGTCTTGTTTTTATGATCTCTCTCTATATCCTGATAAGAGTTTGTCATTGACTTACACATTTGGAAGAAATGCACACCAGTGTAATATATTTGATACTGGTGGAAACTTGAACTTTGTGTTTTTATGAAAATTCATTTATGAGAATATGTAATATAACTGAAGAGTATTTTATGTATATCTATATACACAAATATGTATTTGTTATGAGGTATTAAAAACAGGGGTTGGGGGGAGTGCTTCTGATGGCTAACTTTTCTCTAATTAAACTATGTTTCTTTGAGTTGTGAACGACCGAGTCTGGGGTCTGGACGGCCAATGATAAGATTTAGAACCACTTGGATGGAAAGCAGTTCTTCACTGGTTTTATTCTTGGTATTTTCAAAGAATTATTTTGATATTTTTAATAGAATGTGTAATTTTAAAATACACAAAAAACTTAAAGTAGTATTGATTATACAAATAATTATTTAACATGTCTTATGGATGTATCTATATGTATATAGACAGTAATATATTTATAAAACAAATATACTTTGCTTATGTTATAGCTCTTAGTTTGTGACAGGTGGGAGGATGGCTCTGGGTGTGTGTGTGTGTGTGTGTGTGTGTGTGTGTGTGTGTGTGTTTTGAAAACTCTCAAGCTGTTTTCCCTCTGATTTACAATGGTATTTACTTTAAAGTATGTTTGGTTTTCATTATTCTTTTTGCTCTCCAACTTCCTTATTCAAGATAAAATAAGACATACAGTTTTCTGGCCATTCTGTTGGTGTGTGGTGCACCCATTTTATTGTCATCTAACTCCTGGAGAATTCCCACGTGACCTGAAATCAAACAGATTCTGGCTGGACATATGCTTATGTTCCAAATATATTAAAGATGTTAATTCAGCTAACAGTTAAGTTTCCAAGGTATACACCAACAAATAAAATGAGGTATTAAAAAGAGATGGATTACACACATGCATTAGAATAAGAGAAAACAGTAGTGTTAATAAAAGTAAAGAAACATACACTATCTTAGCCCCCTAGGGCAGGGGTTGACTTTTTCTGTAAAGGATCAGATAGTAAATAATACAGGAATCATATGGACTTCAAATGCCATTGTAAAAACTACTCAGCTCTGCCTTTAGAGCATAAGAACAGCCACAGATAACATGTAAATTAGTGTGGCTGTGTTCCAATAAAACTTTATTTACAGAAACGGGAAGCCGGTCAGATTGGGCCTGTGGGCCATAATTTGCTGATCTCAAGCAGTAAATCCTGGTATATGTTAATAGAAGAAATCATAATTGCATTTCAGTTGACATTAAAAGAAAATCTGGTAGTTTTTGATGTCCTTCAAAAGAGGATTGTTAGACATTGATGTTAAAGCATCTTAATTCATTTGAGTTTTCTTACCTGTTTACACCCATTATTTATTAGAGATATTTCTTGTGTTTAACCACAAAAAAAAGCACTCTGTTAAAATGTTTTAATATGTATTGAATTTCTTTCATAAACTTTTCATTTCTGTTGATAAATGGGAATCCCTTACCAACCTTTTGTTTTTTAAAAGTCTCATAGACCAAAAAAAATCTGTTGCAGCATTTAATTAGCCACAGATACATTTTGGCTGCATTTACCAGTTACATTTTTCCATTGGTTTTGGCTTCTAATAAATAACATATCTGCCATTCTTTAAAAATGATTTTAAAGAAGATAAATATATTGTAATTTCACATGCTATAGCTTTATTCTGTAAGATTAAAAATTGTGACTAGTATAATTGTAGCTATAATGTGAGTGGCATGTTACAATGTAACTCTTTATGAGAAATAAAATGTATCTCTGCTTTGTCTGTCCAGATCTTTAGGATTTTTAGATGCCTTGGGACTGTCCTTGGTGAATGATATTCTTCATATGATCATATGTAATTTTGAATTCGTTGGAAGTACACGCTGCTGAGCATGTTTATTCACAGTGCTTTATACCGGGTGTTGCATCAGTAATCATTTTCATAAGAACATTTAAACAGCATGAACATCATCATCCACTTAAATAGTTAAACTTTCTTTTAAAATTGGAATGCAACTGTAGGTTTTAACAATGTTTATTGTTTTTTAAGTGGTTACTTTGTTTTTCCTTAATACTTTCTGTTAACTTAATTATTACTCCTGTTGCAGTGTTACTGTTATGTATTAGAAGTGGCTTTTCCCCCTAAGATCCTTAGTCTTTTAAAGACAATTTAAGGTATTGGCCATTTGGCAGTAGAAAATGTGCATGTTTTAACTTGGTTTTATAAAATCTGTAATGTTTCACTTCTTGAACCATGTACCAAATTTGCCAATTTTCTGTCCAAGTGTTTCAGATGAATAACAAAACGCTGTTCATTGAAGCTTTCGCCACCTTTCTTAAAGCAGCGTATGTTCCAAGGGAAAAAGGCATTGAAAAGCAATCGTTTGTTTTTATGAAGAATAGGTGTTCAGATTCCTTCAGTTTTTTTGAAATTAGAAATTTCTTACCTTATGTGAAATATTCACAAACGTGCACACTTCTGCAGAGACAAAGCATTTCACTGCACGTGTACCAGGTTATTGATTTTATCTTTTCCTTTCAGGGTTTTGTCCTCCCAAACCAGAGTCATATGCTGCTAGTAGAATTTTTTATTTGATCCTGCGAACTTTTCTTATAGGAAAAGTAAGGCAAAGGATGTGTAGTGCAACCATCTGATAAACTAGTGTGATTGTATTTATCCTCTGTTCTGTGTATTTCTGTAATGGAATCTTTACAATTCCCAAAACGGTATTTTAGACCTACTGGAAATCTGTATCGAAACAGCTATGTGATTCTGCCACTGAGAAAAAAAAAATTTTTAATTCGTTTTTCTTATGCTGGTTTGTTTTTCTTTAATGAAGAAATTGATCTCATATGGCATCATAGATGCTAAATAAATAAAAGCATCATACTTCTCTAGTTTGCCTGCATTCAGTGGCTAACATTATGAGCATTGTGTAAGATAAACACATGGTCAGTATCAATGTAAATGTTAGAGCCATGATTAATTCCTATGAAAATTGAAATTAAATGTCAAAGACAACTAGACATAACTTAAGGCATGATGAGAGTGTTTTTTTTTCCT